CACCTCCTGGGTTCAAGCAATTCTCCTGCCTCAGCCTCCCGAGTAGCTGGGATTACAGGCGCCCGTCCCCATGCCCGCCCAGCTAAATTTTGTATTTTTAGAAGAGATAGGGTTTCACCATGTTGGCCAGGCGGGTCTCAAACTCCTGACCTCAAGTAATCCGCCTGCCTCGGTCTCCCAAAGTGCTGGGATTACAGGTGTGACTCACCGCGCCTGGCCACATACCCATGGTTTCAGCATGTATCACTATCTAAAATTATTATTTTTGTTTATATATCTGTGTCGTCCCATAGAATGTTAAGGTCCCAAGATCAGAAACTTGCTCATTGCAGTGGGTCTAACACTCAGTAGGTCCTCAACAAACATTCGTTAAGATACTAAAGTGGCAGGGTGGGGCCCTGTAAACAGCTTCAGGACCCTGTGCTTGTAGGGGCAACGTGGTGCCCTCCAAGGAAGACAGGGAGGTGGGAGGAGCACTGCCCAGAGATGGCGTCAGGCTGCAAGACTTCTTGAATAATTCAGCATCATAACAACCCAGCCTCAGGAAGGGATAGGGCACGGCCAGGACGAAACATTAGGAGGCGATGGACAATGGGATTCCCACGGGGCAGCTTCTGCGCACTGGACGTTCCCTAACCTGAGGCTCTCTAAAGAGGAAGGTTAGGAATCCTCTGAGCTTCGGTGGGCTGGACTCACTGTGGGAATTCAATCGCCCCCATCCACCAACAGTGTGCTGGCGGGAAAACGCCGACACGCATGCGTAGTTCTCGCGCCGGCTCCTCTCTCTCTCTCTCTCTCTCTCGCTCGCTCTCTCGCTCTCTCGCTCTCTCTCGCTCGCTCTCTCGCTCTCGCTCTCTCTCTCTCTCCGGCTCGCCAGCGACACTTGTTCGTTCAACTTGACCAATGAGACTTGAGGAAGGGCTCTGAGTCCCGCCTCTGCATGAGTGACCGTCTCTTTTCCAATCCAGGTCCCGCCCCGACTCCCCAGGGCTGCTTTTCTCGCGGCTGCGGGTGGTCGGGCTGCATCCTGCCTTCAGAGTCTTACTGCGCGGGGCCCCAGTCTCCAGTCCCGCCCAGGCGCCTTTGCAGGCTGCGGTGGGATTTCGTTTTGCCTCCGGTTGGGGCTGCTGTTTCTCTTCGCCGACGGTAGGCGTAATGAATATTTCGACCTTTGGATCAGGCAGGTACCTGCATCCTTGTTTTTGTTTAGTGGATCCTCTATCCTTCAGAGACTCTGGAACCCCTGTGGTCTTCTCTTCATCTAATGACCCTGAGGGGATGGAGTTTTCAAGTCCTTCCAGAGAGGTAAGAGAGAGAGCTCCCAATCAGCATTGTCATGCTTTTCAGTCATTCCTCATTCTGTCCTCAGGAATGTCCCAAGCCTTTGAGTAGGGTAAGCATCATGGCTGGCAGCCTCACAGGATTGCTTCTACTTCAGGCAGTGTCGTGGGCATCAGGTGAGTGAGTCAAGGCAGTGGGGAGGTAGCACACCTCACTCTGCTTGTACTCCCTCCCTCCCAGGTGCCCGCCCCTGCATCCCTAAAAGCTTCGGCTACAGCTCGGTGGTGTGTGTCTGCAATGCCACATACTGTGACTCCTTTGACCCCCCGACCTTTCCTGCCCTTGGTACCTTCAGCCGCTATGAGAGTACACGCAGTGGGCGACGGATGGAGCTGAGTATGGGGCCCATCCAGGCTAATCACACGGGCACAGGTAACCATTACACCCCTCACCCCCTGGGCCAGCTGATACCCTTATTCCCTGTGGATGTCCTCAGGCCTGCTACTGACCCTGCAGCCAGAACAGAAGTTCCAGAAAGTGAAGGGATTTGGAGGGGCCATGACAGATGCTGCTGCTCTCAACATCCTTGCCCTGTCACCCCCTGCCCAAAATTTGCTACTTAAATCGTACTTCTCTGAAGAAGGTGAGGAGGAAGGGGACAAGATGACATAGAGCGACTACCATATCTTGATCATCCTTTTCTGTAGGAATCGGATATAACATCATCCGGGTACCCATGGCCAGCTGTGACTTCTCCATCCGCACCTACACCTATGCAGACACCCCTGATGATTTCCAGTTGCACAACTTCAGCCTCCCAGAGGAAGATACCAAGCTCAAGGTAGGCATTCTAGCTTTTTCAGGCCCTGAGGGGGTGCTTCTCTCTTCACTACCTTTGTCTCTAGATACCCCTGATTCACCGAGCCCTGCAGTTGGCCCAGCGTCCCGTTTCACTCCTTGCCAGCCCCTGGACATCACCCACTTGGCTCAAGACCAATGGAGCGGTGAATGGGAAGGGGTCACTCAAGGGACAGCCCGGAGACATCTACCACCAGACCTGGGCCAGATACTTTGTGAAGTAAGGGATCAGCAAGGATGTGGGATCAGGACGGCCGGATCATTCATGACCTTTCTCTTGCCAGGTTCCTGGATGCCTATGCTGAGCACAAGTTACAGTTCTGGGCAGTGACAGCTGAAAATGAGCCTTCTGCTGGGCTGTTGAGTGGATACCCCTTCCAGTGCCTGGGCTTCACCCCTGAACATCAGCGAGACTTCATTGCCCGTGACCTAGGTCCTACCCTCGCCAACAGTACTCACCACAATGTCCGCCTACTCATGCTGGATGACCAACGCTTGCTGCTGCCCCACTGGGCAAAGGTGGTAAGGCCTGGACCTCCATGGTGCTCCAGTGAAAGGTCCAGGATCAGTTGCTCTTCCTTTGCAGGTACTGACAGACCCAGAAGCAGCTAAATATGTTCATGGCATTGCTGTACATTGGTACCTGGACTTTCTGGCTCCAGCCAAAGCCACCCTAGGGGAGACACACCGCCTGTTCCCCAACACCATGCTCTTTGCCTCAGAGGCCTGTGTGGGCTCCAAGTTCTGGGAGCAGAGTGTGCGGCTAGGCTCCTGGGATCGAGGGATGCAGTACAGCCACAGCATCATCACGGTAAGCCACCCCAGTCTCCCTTCCTGCAAAGCCCTTTGTCTCTTTGCCTTTGTCCTTACCCTAGAACCTCCTGTACCATGTGGTCGGCTGGACCGACTGGAACCTTGCCCTGAACCCCGAAGGAGGACCCAATTGGGTGCGTAACTTTGTCGACAGTCCCATCATTGTAGACATCACCAAGGACACGTTTTACAAACAGCCCATGTTCTACCACCTTGGCCACTTCAGGTGAGTGGAGGGCGGGCACCCCCATTCCATACGAGGGACTCTGACCATCTGTTCCCACATTCAGCAAGTTCATTCCTGAGGGCTCCCAGAGAGTGGGGCTGGTTGCCAGTCAGAAGAACGACCTGGACGCAGTGGCACTGATGCATCCCGATGGCTCTGCTGTTGTGGTCGTGCTAAACCGGTGAGGGCAATGGTGAGGTCTGGGAAGTGGGCCACACTCTCAGCTTCTCCTCCCTGCTCCCTAGCTCCTCTAAGGATGTGCCTCTTACCATCAAGGATCCTGCTGTGGGCTTCCTGGAGACAATCTCACCTGGCTACTCCATTCACACCTACCTGTGGCGTCGCCAGTGATGGAGCAGATACTCAAGGAGGCACTGGGCTCAGCCTGGGCATTAAAGGGACAGAGTCAGCTCACACGCTGTCTGTGACTAAAGAGGGCACAGCAGGGCCAGTGTGAGCTTACAGCGACGTAAGCCCAGGGGCAATGGTTTGGGTGACTCACTTTCCCCTCTAGGTGGTGCCAGGGGCTGGAGGCCCCTAGAAAAAGATCAGTAAGCCCCAGTGTCCCCCCAGCCCCCATGCTTATGTGAACATGCGCTGTGTGCTGCTTGCTTTGGAAACTGGGCCTGGGTCCAGGCCTAGGGTGAGCTCACTGTCCGTACAAACACAAGATCAGGGCTGAGGGTAAGGAAAAGAAGAGACTAGGAAAGCTGGGCCCAAAACTGGAGACTGTTTGTCTTTCCTGGAGATGCAGAACTGGGCCCGTGGAGCAGCAGTGTCAGCATCAGGGCGGAAGCCTTAAAGCAGCAGCGGGTGTGCCCAGGCACCCAGATGATTCCTATGGCACCAGCCAGGAAAAATGGCAGCTCTTAAAGGAGAAAATGTTTGAGCCCAGTCAGTGTGAGTGGCTTTATTCTGGGTGGCAG